TAAAATGCGGAGATTCTATTTAGCTCCTGGATTTAATATAAAGAAAAAGATGTGGCCAAGAATCTTGAGGCTAGCGTGTGGGCGGGAAATAAACCCGTCAATGGTCAGATGGGATAGAAATGTTCTTGAAACTTCTTCCCTGTTTTCTGCAGCCCCTTTGTCTCTCCTGACACTTAGAGAAAAATATGTTCATTGTTTAAAAATAAAAGCTTTTAATGGAAATTTGACGTATGGCTTGCCAAAAAAAAAATTACTGTTCCCTGGTGGAATTTTCCTGGGAAGATAAATATTTATTATAATGAAGTATCTATAATTAAAGACTATCTTTTATAGAAGACATCCATTACGTCTTTCTTTGCTGCAGCCTTTTTTATTTATGGGAGTAAGAGTTTGTAGAGTACATTTCATCTTTAACGTACCATAGCAAACATTAAGTGATTTTTGCAGTAGTATTAAAAGGCGATATTTTTAATTTTTAATTTTACATTTTTCAAATTGGTTCATGAAAAACTAAGGTTTAGTGTTTCACATATAGCCATAGATGGGGTGGTGTCAGTCAGGCTTAAAGTTTTTCATTTTATCTGCACTTTCGACTATGTCTTATATAATATAGGAAGAACTGGAACTTTTAGTGATTTTTTCTGAAGTTCTCCAAGCAGAAAAAGGAACAATGCTCATAGGATGTTTTAAGGCTGTGTACAGGAAAACACAAGGGAAGACCAGAGGGGTCGACTGCAGGTGACATGGGACTGAGGACCGTGGATGCTGATGCATCCCCAAGACATGTGGGGCAGCTACTGGAGGCTGGACTGTGGGGCGGGAGAGTTGAGTGGGCTGGAGGAGGTCAGTTTGCAAAGATTGAAGAATGAGAAAGTAGAGACTGACAAATCATCACATGCTAAACGTCGATTTAAACATTAAGTGAATGTCTGTTGATTTAACGAGGCTGTTTAATGTAGTAACAGATGCTAATTAAATAAATGAGCTCTTGTTTAGAAATCGCTAATTAATTTTATTCCTTTACAGAATGTGCTCTGGAGATTTAAATTTTCCCAGCTTAAGGGATCTTCAGATGATGGGAAAACTCGAGTAAAGCTGCTGTTTCAGAATCTGGACACCAAACAGATTGAGATGAAGGTATGCGGCATGGGGCATGGGTTATTCTGCCATAATAAACACTTGATCTGATTTTCTCCTCCAGGAACTCGAGTTCCAGGACCTGAGGGCTGTCCTGCACTGCATCCACTCCTTCATAGCAGCCAAGGTGGCCTCCGTGGACCCCGGCTTCATGGACAGTCAGAGTCTTGCCAGAAAATACATGTACAGCAGCTAAAGGTTGTTTCTGTTGAGTGCTGAAAAATTAAATTATTTTCGTAAGAAATGATTCTTTCCTGCAGAATATTGCAACTTTGTGTTGTTTTATGATGAGCCTATAGTTGTGATACCAATAAAACATGTCACTAGTTTCCAAAGACGGGTCCTCCTTGTTAAATCTGACATGGGG